ACAAACAGACCTGTGCCCGGCTGCGGGGGCGAGGTGGCGGGGGCAGGGTAGGGGCCCCCCAGCTCCCTGAGGGAGGGGCAGGGCAAGCTGCACGCAGGCGCACCTTCCCTGACTGGGTCCTGGCCTCAGGCTGCAGAAGCGGAAGACCCTCCAGCCCTAGTCTGACCCCAGGCCAGAGGTCCAGCCCCCATGCCCTCCCCTAACCCTGGCGGCTGGGACCAGGCTCCCCACCAGGGCATGCCCCCCTTAGCCCGGGCAGGTCACAGACTCATTGGTCCTCGGGCGGCTTATCACCGTGGTCCATTCGCGCCCACTTGCCCGGGTCCTGGTGCCCGGACCTAGGCTTTGCCCCTGCCACAGCCTGCTGTTTTGAGAGTGAGCCGGCTAGGGACTAGCGTGGGCACCAGGAGAGAACCCAGAACTGGGCCGCTTAGCACGGAGGGGCTTGGGAGAGGGGCAGGGGAAGAAAGGCAGGACCTGAGCGCCCTGCAGCCAATTCCGAGGGTTGGCTGGAGCAGCAGCCTCGCCCTCCACAGGCCTTGGGGGGTGGGGGAGGGGGGAAATACTAAGACCTCGGAGGGAAACCGGGCCGACGACAAGGGTGGCTATTTCCGGGCTCTTCGCGCCCGGCCCAAGCGTCCCTGGGTGGGGCAGCCCAAACGGGGAGAGGGGCCCCGTGGGCCGAGGGCCCGAGGCCGCAGCGAGCTTAGCGTTTGGCCAAATCTGGCTCGCGCGCCTTCCCACTGTCCTGTTAGGGCTGTGTGACCTCCCGGAGCCCTACGTCCCCGCCCAAACAGCTCCCAGCGCCCCTGCTGGCACCCGGGGCGCCCTCACCCCAGCTCCTGCACCCGGCGCGCCGCGCGCAGACCGGACGGAGGGGAAAGTTGGCAAGAGCGCGGCGCCCGCGGGAGAAAGCGTTAATGGGCGGCCGGGTGGGAGCAGCGCGCTCGCTCGCCCACGTCACGCCGGTGCGGGCTCGGCTGACGACCGCGGCGCCTGGGGACGCCGGCGCGCTCCGCTCGCCAGGTGCTCCGCCTGGAAATGTCTCCATTAGTTGTCGCCGGCTCCCCGCTGGAGCGCGCGCGCCGAGCTTCCGCGCGGAGCCCTCGCGGGCTGCCGGGAGCGGCCCAGCGCCACCGCAGGTAGGTGAGGTCCCCCGCTCCCGCCCCCGCCCGACTAACCGGCTCTCCTGCTTCGCCCTCCCAGCGCCTAGAAGCCTGCAGCTCCGGAGCAGTGGCCGCGCCACGCCGGCCCCAGCGCGCAGAACCCTGCAGGCCCCGCCCGTCCGCCCCGGGCCGCGCCCGCCATGTCCTACCCGCAGTTTGGATACCCCTACTCCTCGGCTCCCCAGGTAAGCGGAGCCCCGCCCCGCCCAGGCCACCGTTCCCGCCAGTCCTCGCGGCCTCTCTCTGCAGTTCTTGATGGCCACCAACTCCCTGAGCACGTGCTGCGAGTCCGGAGGCCGCACGCTGGCGGACTCCGGGCCCGCCGCCTCGGCCCAGGCGCCGGTCTACTGCCCGGTCTACGAGAGCCGGCTGCTGGCCACCGCGCGCCACGAGCTCAACTCGGCCGCGGCGCTGGGCGTCTATGGGGGTCCCTATGGCGGATCGCAGGGCTATGGCAACTACGTGACCTACGGCTCGGAGGCGTCCGCCTTCTACTCGCTGGTAAGTGGGGCATCCCTAGCCCTTGCCCTGCCAAACTGCGACCCCAGACTCTTGGCTCCCACAGAACAGCTTTGATTCCAAGGATGGTTCGGGATCTGCGCATGGGGGCCTGGCACCAGCCGCTGCCGCCTACTACCCTTACGAGCCAGCTCTGGGCCAGTACCCCTATGACAGGTGAGGACCCACCCCTCCTAACCAGCACTAGCGCTTACCTGTCTATACCTTTTTATGGTTTGAGGATCAAACGGCTAGGCGGTCATCCCCATAAAGGAATTGGCCTGGACCTCTCTGGCTTGGGAAGGAGCCCAGGCTCCCTGTAAGTTTAGTCAAATATAATCTTTGCCCTTTCAGCCTGAGCCCATTGCAGAGCCTGTCTCCAGGTATGGAACCATGGACAGCGGCACGCGGCGCAAGAACGCCACGCGCGAGACCACCAGCACGCTCAAGGCCTGGCTGCAGGAGCACCGCAAGAACCCCTACCCCACCAAGGGCGAGAAGATCATGCTGGCCATCATCACCAAGATGACCCTCACACAGGTCTCCACCTGGTTCGCCAACGCGCGCCGGCGCCTCAAGAAGGAGAACAAGATGACGTGGCCGCCGCGGAACAAGTGCGCAGACGAGAAGCGGCCCTACGCGGAGGGCGAGGAGGAGGAGGGGGGCGAGGAGGAGGCGCGGGAGGAGCCCCTCAAGAGCTCCAAGAACGCAGGTGGGTTGGGAGGTTGTCACTGGGGGCTGAGGTCCCTCCACTGGCCACGCATTCTCTCCCGCAGAGCCCGTGGGCAAAGAGGAGAAGGAGCTGGAGCTTAGTGACTTGGACGACTTCGACCCGCTGGAAGCAGAGCCGCCGGCGTGCGAGCTGAAGCCGCCCTTCCACTCCCTGGACGGCGGTCTGGAGCGCGTCCCCGCCGCGCCCGACGGCCCGGTCAAGGAGGCCTCAGGCGCGCTCCGGATGTCTCTGGCCGCGGGTGGCGGAGCTGCTCTGGACGAGGACCTGGAGAGGGCCCGGAGCTGTCTCCGCAGCGCGGCGGCCGGGCCGGAGCCACTGCCGGGCGCAGAGGGCGGCCCTCAGGTCTGCGAGGCCAAGCTGGGGTTTGTGCCGGCGGGGGCGTCGGCAGGCCTGGAGGCTAAGCCGCGCATCTGGTCCCTGGCCCACACAGCCACCGCCGCCGCCGCCGCCGCCACCTCCCTGAGCCAGACTGAGTTTCCGTCGTGCATGCTCAAGCGCCAAGGTCCCGCGGCCCCTGCGGCTGTGTCCTCCGCGCCCGCCACGTCCCCGTCTGTGGCCCTTCCCCACTCTGGCGCCCTGGACAGGCACCAGGACTCCCCGGTAACCAGTCTCAGAAACTGGGTGGACGGGGTCTTCCACGACCCCATCCTCAGGCACAGCACTTTGAACCAGGCCTGGGCCACCGCCAAGGGCGCCCTCCTGGACCCCGGGCCTCTGGGACGCTCGCTGGGGGCGGGCGCGAACGTGCTGACTGCACCCCTGGCCCGCGCCTTTCCGCCTGCCGTGCCCCAGGACGCCCCAGCTGCAGGCGCCGCCAGGGAGCTGCTCGCCCTGCCCAAGGCCGGCGGCAAACCCTTCTGCGCCTGAGGCGGGCGGGTCCCGAGCCCAGGAGGGAACCCGCGCTCAGGCGGACGGCGCCGACTCTTTTCACTGAGTTTCCAGAGGAAGACTAGCGCGGCCACCGCGAAGCCGCCAACCCACCGGAGAGGGGGCTTCTGAACTTGGACTCCTGGGAACATGGACAAGCCCGGCGCTGCCACGCCGGGGCCTCCACCGCCTGGGCCTGAGCCTGACCGGGCCATTCCCAAATTTGGGACGCGGAAGGAGAGGCTCTCGGAGCAGAAGAGGCCAGATACCCTGAAGCATAAAGTTTACGTCAAAAGTTTACATGGAGAAGGCGGTTCCGTTCTGAAGCGTGGTCTGCTGTCCCCTGGGCGTGAGGCCTCCTGGGCCTGTCGGGCCTCCGATTTCATCCTCAGCACGTAATGCTCACCAACAGCACTTGCACTGAGTTGACTCTTGCACACTCTTGACTCCATAATATGATGCTTTTTAAGATGTATGTTCACACCAATAATTGCCTGCTTCAGAGGCTAATATAACAAAACCAATAAAACCGAGTGATGGTGTTTGTATTGCAAAATGAACACATTTAAAACCA